CCCTGGGAGATTTCTTAGCTGTGACCCCTGCACCACATTCCAAAGCCCTCTGGGCCTCCACTTCTTCATCTGCGAAATGCAGGACAATAACAGTATCTTCCTAGCAGGTCAGTGTTAGAATTGATGGAGTTCACGCACCCGAAAGCCTGAGCAGAGAACTCGGCCTGAACTAAGCGCTTCATCCTCAGCTGCTAACTCTCAGGCAGACGTCGAGGCTGGAACCCTTAGAGCCTGGAGCTTTGTGGGAGACCCGCAGCGGCACCGGTTGAGCCGAGCTAAAGCCCAACATTCTTCCTACCTCCCGCGGCGAGCCACTCCCTAGGTGGCTATTATGCCTAAACACTGAGTAAACCGCGCGGCCCTCGGGCGGTCGTTTCCAGCGCCCGGCGCCGCCGCGTGGCGAGTCCTGACCACCGCCTCCTCTCCTTCCCGGGCCCGAGGACACCCCGGGGGCGCGGCGCAGGATCTGGGAACGCACGCTTGGGAGGAAAAGGGCCGCGATGGACCGATCCCCCAGGAAAAAGAGGACTGAGCACATGAAGCGAATCCTTTGGGCAGAGCCCTCTCTACCTCCGCCTTAGCATCGCCCAAAAGAGAGGCCTGGACTAGGGCCGAGGAAGGCTGGCGATTAGACTCTGGGAAGAACTTCCGCTCAGCGAGTCAGCAGCGCGGTCTTAGCCCGAGGCCCAGGGGAGGCCAGGTCCCTTCGTCCCCGAGGGCCGGGACAGGGAGGGCGCGTTCTGCCCCGAGGCCTGGCGTGCCCTGCCTGGCTCAGGCTGGAAAGAAAGAAAGCGCGGAGTCAGCCTGGGCTGCGGCGGGCGCGGGGTGCGCGCCTCAGCACTTTCTGTTGTCTTTCCCGCGGGCTGGGGCCACAGCGGCGGCTGCGGGAGAGGCCTCGGCTCCCCAGCGGAGACCAGAGCCGACCGCAGCCTGCCTGCTGACTCAGCGACCCCACCCCCGAGGGAAAGGGTGCGGACAGGGGGACAAGGCCCAGGTATAAAGCTCGGCCCGCCCGGCCGCGCGCAGCCTCGCAGCCGGTCCATTTCCCTCGCGTGCCGCGCTCACCCACCCGGTGAATGCCCTCTGCTGGGGTGGGGAAGGGAGGGGAGCGCGGGAAGACTGCGAGCCCCTGGCAGCCGGGTCCAGAGCTAGGCCGGGTCCAGCCCCCGGGTTCTTCATCCGCTACCCAGGTTGGGCAGGCTGTGTGTGGCTCGAAACGGGGCTCTTGAGACGCTGAGCGCGTGGTGCCACCCTTCCTGTCCGCAGCGGCATGAGCAGCGCCCCCGCGCCGGGCCCGGCGCCCGCCAGCCTCACGCTCTGGGACGAGGAGGACTTCCAGGGCCGTCGCTGTCGGCTGCTAAGCGACTGTGCGAACGTCTGCGAGCGCGGAGGCCTGCCCAGGGTGCGCTCGGTCAAGGTGGAAAACGGCGTGTGAGTGATTGCCTGGCCGCGGCTGGGCTGGGGCAGATACCTCCCAGCTCTTCTCCTTTTCCAGTTGGGTGGCCTTTGAGTACCCCGACTTCCAGGGACAGCAGTTCATTCTGGAGAAGGGAGACTATCCTCGCTGGAGCGCCTGGAGTGGCAGCAGCAGCCACAACAGCAACCAGCTGCTGTCCTTCCGGCCAGTGCTCTGCGCGGTGAGCACAGCCCACTTCTCCTCCCCTGCCTCGATCTTTCTGTCCTGATCTTGCTGTGCCTCAGAACCACAATGACAGCCGTGTGACACTGTTTGAGGGGGACAACTTCCAAGGCTGCAAGTTTGACCTCGTTGATGACTACCCATCCCTGCCCTCCATGGGCTGGGCCAGCAAGGATGTGGGTTCCCTCAAAGTCAGCTCCGGAGCGTGAGTCCTGGAACTGGAACCAGGGAGACAGATACTCCCTGCCTCTGTACCCTCACTGGCCTAGGTGGGTGGCCTACCAGTACCCAGGCTACCGAGGCTACCAGTATGTGTTGGAGCGGGACCGGCACAGCGGAGAGTTCTGTACTTACGGTGAGCTCGGCACACAGGCCCACACTGGGCAGCTGCAGTCCATCCGGAGAGTCCAGCACTAGGCTCCACGGCCCCAGACACCTTCCCTGAGGACACTCAATAAAGGTTCCTGAATCTTCCTGCCCCTCTTGCCTCCTTGGTGTCTTGCTTTGTGAT